ATGAGAAAAGCTGAAGGATGGAAAATGTAAAAAATGAGGACAGAAAGAGGAGTTGAGGAAAGCCAGCCAAGAATAGAGGGCCAGGTGCCTGACTCAGATAAGACAAGAGCAGGGTTGTCTGGGAAAGATAGGGAAAGAGACCAGAGGTGGAAGGGCAGAAGAGAGTCAGTGAGGAGTGGAGAAGAGGTGAGAGAAGAATGGGAGCGATTCGAGTTATAATTGGTTGTGAAGGAGGGGTCTAGGTACAGATGACTGAGGACGGATGAAGAGAAATAGAAGGACCAGGCGAATAAAAGTGAGGTGAGACGGGCGAATAAGAGAGGTAGAAGATGGAAGAGAGCTGGAAGACAGCAAAGGAGACCAGGGGGCCTGACTCCCCCCGGCTCACAGCACGGGGCCAGGAAGGGAGGCACCCGGCAAGGGTCACAAGTGTCAATCTGGCGGGACAGAAGGCTGGGCCGCCCTTTCTGCCCTCCCATCCCTCCTCAAGGCCATCCAGAGAATGTGGATGGAGGATGAGAGGGGGAAATCCGGCGTGGTGTGGAAGGAGCGCCCGAACCCTCTTCCTCTTCTTTAAGCTTTTGGTTTCTCAAATACCTGCCCTATCTTCCCATCTGCTCCCCTCACCCCACCCCTTGGCAAAATCCCAGGGCTTTTTTTGGGGTCAGTAGGATTCTGGCCACCTCTCCAGTCCGCCCCCAAAAGCCAGACTCCACATTCGCAGGCAGTAGGTTGGGATTTGGAAAGGTGCCTCCCCGCAGGAACCCCACCCCTTCCCACCTCCTCGCCCCACTCTTTCTCCGCGGCCGTCAGTCTCTCCATTTCCCCCTCCTGGTCTCGTCCTCCCTCCCGACTCCCTAGCTCTCCCTCCCCTCGCTTTCATCCTCCTATCCCCACCTCTCCAACCTCCTCTTTCATCCCCCTCCCCTCTCCTCTCCTCCCCGCTCCCGCCTGCCCCACCCCTGGGAAGCCCCTCCCGTCGGGCAGCGCCGCCTTATAAGCGGGTTCCCTTCCCGGGGGCGGCAGCGGCTGGTCGGCGGCAGCTCTGCTGGTGCGGGGGCGGCGAGCCCGGGATCGAGCTACCGCGGCCGAGCGCGCCGGCCACCGCCTGCACCGCCCTTCCGCCCGCCCTCCGGACGGCCGCAGCCCTGCGGGTCTCCGCTCCAGACCCACCCCCGCCCCACCCCGCGCGCCTCTGCCGCCTCTTCCAGAGACCCAGCTTGCCGAGCGGCCGCCGCTGCCGCTGTCGCCGCCGCCGCCGCCACCGCGCCAGGTTCCGGCCGCGGCCACCCTCCGCCGTCCAGGGCCCCTCCGTCTCGGCCCCGGGACCCCGGCTCCCCGCCAGCCCCGGCCCCGGCCCCGGCACCATGTCGGAGAAAAGCGTGGAGGCAGCGGCCGAGTTGAGCGCCAAGGTACGGGCGGGGGCGGCGGCGGCCCGGACCTCGGTGAGAAAGGTGACCTCTTTCTCCTTTGCAGGACCTGAAGGAGAAGAAGGAGAAGGTGGAGGAGAAGGCAAGCCGGAAAGAGCGAAAGAAAGAAGTGGTGGAGGTGTGGAGGGGTGGGGGAGAGGACCACATCTGTGTGGCCCATCCCAAGCCCTTTTATCACCCAGGCTCCAGTCCCATTGGTGGTGATGGTGGGCAAGGCATGCAGCCAGCCTGAGGCTACTCCCTCTCCTGGTCCCCACAGGAGGAGGAGAACGGGGCTGAGGAGGAAGAAGAAGAAACTGCCGAGGATGGAGAGGAGGAAGATGAAGGGGAAGAAGAAGGTGGGGAGGGGCAGGGGAGGCTGGGCTGGCAACCTTCCCCAATGACCCATTTCTGGCTCCTCAGATGAGGAAGAAGAAGAAGAGGATGATGAAGGGCCCGCGCTGAAGAGAGCTGCCGAAGAGGAGGTTTGGGCTGGGTTGCTGGGCCTGAGGGGCTGTTACAGCTCCCCCATTCTCTCCCTCTCCACAGGATGAAGCGGATCCCAAACGGCAGAAGACAGAAAATGGGGCATCGGCGTGAGCCCCTGCCAACAGGCTGGGGTTGGGAGGCCTCTCTGGGCCTGGAGGTGGGGGTGGGGGCAGCCAAGTCCAGCCACTCTTCACCTGGCTCCCTGCTCTGGGCCCTGCACCAGAGCTGCCACCCTCTTCTTTCTCCCCAGCCTTCTCATTTCCGCCTCTCCAGACACTGCGCCCTCCACCCTCACTCTGCCATTGTTCCACCTCCTGACCTGCTCCATCTGAGCTCTCCAGCTGGCCCCCAATTGCTCCTCTCTCTCTTTGCTCTCTTTCTCCCTCCCCTACCAGCCTCATTCTTCCTCCGGTAGCCTCTCCCACCTAACCTCTGCATCCCCCAGCCTCATGTCCTGCCCCATCCCTATCCTGCCTGATCCCTGGATCTCCCTCAGATCCCCTCTTCTCAGACAGCGCCAGGCCGGGGTGGGGCCGGGGTTGGGGCCGAGCCCCACAGCTGCCCCCCTCCCCTCCCTTTTTGTATAATTTAATAAAGAAATGGTCGCGCTTCTGTTTTTAACCTGTCTCCTGCTTTCCCGGGGGCTCCAGTCA